CACATGTCCCTTGGTTTCCTAAGTGAGGTTTTGAAAATGAAATTTTGACAGTTGAGCCAAAATGCCCTCTATAAGCACGTGTATTTCCTTCTTTAAAGAATTCCCTCTCAGGAATTCCCTCTCTAATGTATTGTAAGATTTGGGGTTCGACCATTAACGCATTAGTCCAGTTCAATAAGCTTCATTTTTTTTTGTTGGTAGCAGGGTCCATTTTATGGGCGAACATACCAGTAAGTTCCTTGCCTTCGGGGAAGTTTAAGTTTATTAAAAGCAGTTACAGATATATTACAGATGTATTATACAGGAGGTTCTCAAGAGGCAAGAAGGTTCAGCAAGTTCATTGTCTTAATTACAATAATTTTTTTTTTTTTTTTTTGAGACAGAGTCTCTCTCTGTCACCCAAGCTGGAGTGCAGTGGTGCAATCTCGGCTCACTGCAGCCTCCACCTCCCAGGTTCAAGTAAATTCTCTGGCTCAGCCTCCCAAGTAGCTTGAATTACAGGCACCCACCACCATGCCTGGCTAATTTTTATATTTTTAGTAAAGATGGGGTTTCACCATCTTGGCCAGGCTGGTCTTGAACTCCTGACCTCATGATCCACCCACCTTGGCCTCCCAAAGTGCTGAGATTACAGGCGTGAGCCACTGCGGCCAGCCTACAACAATTTTTTTTTTTTTGAGACAGAGTCTCGCTCTTGTCGCCCAAGCTGGAGTGCAGTGGCGTGATCTCAGCTCATTGCAACCTCCACTGCCGGGTTCAAATGATTCTTGTGCTTCAGCCTCCCAAGTAGCTGGAAATGCAGGTGTGCACCACTATGCCTGGCTAATTGTTGTATTTTTAGTAGAGACGGGGTTTCACCATGTTGGCCAGGCTGGTTTCAAACTCCCAAACTCAGGTGATCCGCCCACCTCAGCCTCCCTAAGTGCTGGGATTACAGGCGTGAGCCACCACGCCCATCCAATTAGAATAACTTTTTACATGTTGTATTTTTAAAATTCATAACTCATAATCTAAAATTTATGCTCAGCACAGCTAACTTTGGAGACCTACCAAGAATGGTGCAATGATTCAGCAGCTACTCATGGTAAGACAAGAGTATCTGGGTGTAACCTGTATCCTCCCTCTTCTTTTTCTCTGTCCCCCTCAAGACCCTCTTTCCCAGCTGCCCGCTCCTCAGCACCCGAAGATTCGCCTGTACAACGCAGAGCAGGTCCTGAGTTGGGAGCCAGTGGCCCTGAGCAATAGCACGAGGCCTGTTGTCTACCAAGTGCAGTTTAAATAGTAAGCCGGTATTTCTGTTGGATCCTTGCTGGTCTGTGAATTGAAATCCTTTTTTCCTTCCCAGCACCGACAGTAAATGGTTCACGGCCGACATCATGTCCATAGGGGTGAATTGTACACAGATCACAGCAACAGAGTGTGACTTCACTGCCGCCAGTCCCTCAGCAGGCTTCCCAATGGATTTCAATGTCACTCTACGCCTTCGAGCTGAGCTGGGAGCACTCCATTCTGCCTGGGTGACAATGCCTTGGTTTCAACACTATCGGAATGGTAAGAGAACTTGAGTATAGAACTTCCTTTATTGTGTGGTTTTCTCTTTGTAATTCTTTTTCAGTGACTGTCGGGCCTCCAGAAAACATTGAGGTGACCCCAGGAGAAGGCTCCCTCATCATCAGGTTCTCCTCTCCCTTTGACATCGCTGATACCTCCACGGCCTTTTTTTGTTATTATGTCCATTACTGGGAAAAAGGAGGAATCCAACAGGCAAGAGCATCTTTCTTTTTTGTTTGGATTTTTTACATGTGTGCTTGTGATGTTTTTAAAACAGGTCAAAGGCCCTTTCAGAAGCAACTCCATTTCATTGGATAACTTAAAACCCTCCAGAGTGTACTGTTTACAAGTCCAGGCACAACTGCTTTGGAACAAAAGTAACATCTTTAGAGTCGGGCATTTAAGCAACATATCTTGCTACGAAACAATGGCAGATGGTAAAATATACCTTCTTATGTCCTTTCTGAACTCATTCTGTTCACTTTCGTGTCCTCTTTTTAGCCTCCACTGAGCTTCAGCAAGTCATCCTGATCTCCGTGGGAACATTTTCGTTGCTGTCGGTGCTGGCAGGAGCCTGTTTCTTCCTGGTCCTGAAATATAGAGGCCTGATTAAATACTGGTTTCACACTCCACCAAGCATCCCATTACAGATAGAAGAGGTACGTGTGCACACATCTCTTTTTTTTTTTTTTAATTACAATTTTGCTTTCCAACCTCCTCAAGTATTTAAAAGACCCAACTCAGCCCATCTTAGAGGCCTTGGACAAGGACAGCTCACCAAAGGATGACGTCTGGGACTCTGTGTCCATTATCTCGTTTCCGGAAAAGGAGCAAGAAGATGTTCTCCAAACGCTTTGAACCAAAGCATGGGCCTAGCCCACTGGCTCCCTGGAAGAGATCAAGCCATCGGAGCTGCTAGAGTTCTGTCTGGACTTTCCAGAGACCAGTATTCCCTTTTGCTGCCTCTAAAAGGCCTGTCCCTGCAGACATGAGAGACAGCAGGTCTCATGGGGGTGACAAGCTTTTTTTTTTTTTCTTAAAGAATTTTCAAAATCAAATTCCAGAATGATTTTACGGAGATATCCCAGGAAAATTAAGGCTTCTCTTAAACACTAAAAAGGCATGTAATTGCTTGTTAGCAAAATGGATATGACACATCTCTGATACTTTTTTCATTATTGGTTGGGCTGAGCAGTCAGAAGACCTGGTCGTCGTCTTGACTTTGGCAAATGAGCCGGAGCCCCTTGGGCAGGTCACACAACCTGTCCCAGCGAGGGACACCGAGTGGCCCTTCATGTACATCCATGGTGTGCTGGCTTAAAATGTAATTAATCTTGTAAATATACTCCTAGTAATTTAAGATTTTGTTTTTAAACTGGAAATAAAAGATTGTATAGTGCATGTTTTTTAAAGTCTATGTGAAGTGTTTTCTTTATTGTAGCCT